AGACCCGAATCGTCCCACCGTTGGGGGAAGGCACTGTTGTCTTACCGAAGTGTGTTATATTTTGGCTTCTACGTTAAGTCCAAAGGCCGGCAGATATATACGTATCGCGCGTCTGTCCTGGGGCTCAGTACCCTACAGCCTTGCAACCGAGCTCAGCTCTGGCCCTCGATCTCTATTTCAGCCCCCTCCAGGTTCCCTCCAGGCCCTAGCGGGCTTAAATCGCTCCCCGGGCTCAGTGAGACACAAGCATGTGACCTAAAGTCTAAAAAGCTGCCTTCCTTCACCCCATCCTGCATCTGGATCGAGGAGAATAAGCCAGAGAATAAGCCACACTTGAAACTTGGTGAAGATGGAAGGAATAACTAAATAAGGCCTAAGGGAAATGTCACAACAGAGGAAAAGAAACAAAACAAAAAACCTTCAGAACAGCAGGCGGAAAAGAGAAATTCAGAGTGATAGGAAGCACCACTCAGCTACAGTGGCTCGTTGGTCTAGGGGTATGATTCTCGCTTTGGGTGCGAGAGGTCCCGGGTTCAAATCCCGGACGAGCCCTCGTGGCTACTGTTTTTCCACCCCCTTTTGTCAACTACTGAAAAAAAGTCTCCGTTAAATTTGAAACACAAACTGTCTCGCGATGGGCTGTCCTGCCAAAGAAAGCAGCAGCGAATAAGTACGTGGCAGATGGTGCTGTCGACCAGTGTCAAGACCAAGTTTCATGGGTTCCTGGACGCTCAGCCAGGGGTAGTCTCTGAAGGGCCGCCTGGCAATTGGGAGCAGAAGCCAGTTTCCCGCCATCTGCTCTCCGTGGAGGCAGTGCTCTCGCGGCTGCTGCCCGTTGGGGTCCAGCTGAGGAAGGAGCGCGGATCCCAGGCTCGTTCTTTGCCTGGGCTGCCCCTGCGGCCCCTGGGGCGGGTGCTGCTGCGGCGCCAGCTCCAAGGGCGGATCCAGGCGGGAGGGGCCTCCTCGGAGAAGCGGGGCGCGGTCCCAACTACGCAGAGGCTGGCACGCCGACCCTCCACACCTCACCACGCCCCCATCTCCGTCCGTGTACACACACTCACACAAGGACGCCAACCCCACCTAGATGCAAAGCAGGATTCAAAAGAACATCTTTGCGTTTTCTACCGGCTCCCCATCATCGTACTAGGGAGGAAGAAGCGGGTGAGAAACAAAACTTCTTTCCATTGTCCTGCCCGTTTCTGCGGACTTGTTCTGAGGCCGAGGTAGGTTCACACTCCTGCTCCTCCTCCTCCTCGGGTCTACCACACCTCCTTTTGCCCTCCGCAGGAGCCTGTGTTGGAAGAGATGGTGATGGGCCTGGGCGTTTTGTTGTTGGTCTTCGTGCTGGGTCTGGGTCTGACCCCACCGACCCTGGCTCAGGATAACTCCAGGTACACACACTTCCTGACCCAGCACTATGATGTTATTTCTCCTGCCCCTTGCTTTCTTTTCTAGGCACCTCTAAGATACTGATGGCTCTGCAGAGGACCCATTCATTGCTTCTGCTTTTGCTGCTGACCCTGCTGGGGCTGGGGCTGGTCCAGCCCTCCTATGGCCAGGATGGCATGTACCAGCGATTCCTGCGGCAACACGTGCACCCTGAGGAGACAGGTGGCAGTGATCGCTACTGCAACTTGATGATGCAAAGACGGAAGATGACTTTGTATCACTGCAAGCGCTTCAACACCTTCATCCATGAAGATATCTGGAACATTCGTAGTATCTGCAGCACCACCAATATCCAATGCAAGAACGGCAAGATGAACTGCCATGAGGGTGTAGTGAAGGTCACAGATTGCAGGGACACAGGAAGTTCCAGGGCACCCAACTGCAGATATCGGGCCATAGCGAGCACTAGACGTGTTGTCATTGCCTGTGAGGGTAACCCACAGGTGCCTGTGCACTTTGACGGTTAGATGCCACCATGTAGGGATTATCGCGAGTGGTTGACCTTACACTTACTCCTTAAATAGCAGTGAGTAATGCATTTGAGCTGTCCCAGGCTCTGTCTCCTCAGCTCATTTCCTACTCTTTTTCTCTATATAACTCATTCTATTAAATACATTGCACCAAAGAGATATGGAGACATAAACCTGTAATGAATGAGGCTGGGCTTTTCTGTAATAAGCTTCCTTTTATAATACTGGTCAGCTTAGCTCTCTCAGATCCTATCCTGTGGAATTTAGTTATTATGTGTATTTATGTAGTATTTCAAACATTTCAAAATGCTTTCATCTATGTTTATCACATTTTAATACCACAGCACTTATAATGATGTCACTACATATAGAAGCTCAAAGTTAAGGGATTTGCTGAAGACTGTAAAGTTAATGGAAGAATTGAGACAAAAATCCAGTGTAGCTGGCCACTTATCCAGGGCTTTTTCTACTTCATCACAAGGAATGTTTTGAAAGTGTCTGCTTTTTTTATCCTTAAAATTCACCTGTCAGGGAGGCATTAAAAATTTGGAAATGTATGCCAGCAAAATGTGAGCTCTGTATTTTTTGGCATTCTTATGTTTGGGTTTAATAAGATTAAGAAAATGATACTGGGAATTTTCTTTTTCCTGAAACTTTGAATCACCCTAGTAAGTCAAAGTACTAAAAAATGTACTAGATCATTAAGACTTATGTGCTCTTACTGATTGAAAGATTTTTTATGTTTTCCTTGTAATAAAGGACCTAAACCGAAGGTACCTGAGAAGACTGTGCTATGGTATTATTTTTTTTCTCTGACTTTTAAATTCTTGTTTAGTTTATAAACATGCATGCACCTTAATAACCTCATAAACTCTGGTCAAAGACTAATGCCTATCAGATCCATGACCACAACACAGAAGATTTGTCTCATTTACTCCAGAGAGAATGATTCCTCTCAAAGACAATTCTCACAGCTCTTCCTTCTCCCTTAGAATATTTAGAAGCAAATTAGGGAGCTGTCAGGTCTCTGAGCCCAAGCCTGCACGTATACATCCAGATGGCCTGAAGCAACTGAAGAACCACAAAAGAAGTGAAAATAACCAATTCCTGCCTTAACTGATGACATTCCACCACTGTGATTTGTTCCTGCCCCACCTTAACTGATCAATTAGCCTTGTGACATTCCTTCTCCTGGACAATTAGACTCAGGAGCTCCCCACCAGAGCACCTTGTGACCCCCGCCCCTGCCCGCTAGAGAATAACCCACTTTGACCGTAATTTCCCACTACCAACCCAAATCCTATAAAACTGCCCCACCCCATCTCCCTTTGCTGACTCCTTTTTTGGACTCAGTCTGCCTGCACCCAGGTGATTAAAAAGCTTTATTGCTCACACAAAGCCTGTTTGGTGGTCTCTTCACATGGACGCGT